TTTTTGTGTGTTTTTAGTAGAGATGGGGTTTCATCTTGTTGGCCAGGCTGGTCTAGAACTCCTGACCTCAGGTGATCCGCCTGTCTTGGCCTCTCAAAGTTCTGGGATTACAGAATAATCTTTAGACATTTCTTAATCGAACCACTGTCTTGTTCTTTCACCTTTTGTTAGATAACTATAAAAAAAAAAAAAAGATTGTTTTGGCCGGGTGCGGTGGCTCACGCCTGTAATCCAGAGACCAGCCTGACCAACATAGAGAAACCCTGTCTCTACTAAAAATGCAAAATTAGCCGGGCGTGGTGGCCCATGCCTGTAATCCCAGCTACTCGGGAGGCTGAGGCAGGAGAATCCCTTGAACCCGGGAACTCCGGTGAGCCGAGATCATGCCATTGCACTCCAGCCTGGGCAACAAGACCGAAACTCCGTCTCAAAAAAAAAATTGTTTTAAGGCCCTTTTCTTGCATAAAGCTTGAAACTCCTATATAAGTAAATTTCCTGGTTTGTATTTTTGTAGAATAATCTCGAAGCATACATAGTTCTTATTTGTGGGAAATTAGAATTCTAAGGCCTTTGGACGCTGCAAAGCCAGAATTTCTCGCGTGAAGAACACGCCCTATAGCATCCTCCCCGCCACCTCCACAGCACCCCCTCGTGTTCACAGCATTGACAAGCATGAATAGCGCGGGGCAGGACAAGGACTACATTTCCAATAAAGTCTAGCATTTATAGTGACGTCAGAACGGAGCGCGGGCTGGCTTTCTAGAGCCACAGCTTTTCCATTGGCCAACTATTGGAGGCGCCTGCGCAAATGGTGCAGTCCCGCCCCCTCCACCCTGTGACGCGCCTGCTGGGCCCGAGCTTTTTCCTGGGATAGCGATGGAGACGCCGGGCGCATCAGCGTCGTCCTTGTTGCTTCCCGCCGCGTCCAGGCCCCCGAGGAAGCGCGAGGCGGGAGAGGCTGGGGCTGCGACGAGCAAGCAGCGGGTCCTGGACGAGGAAGAGTATATCGAGGTACGACCTCGGTGCGGACGCCGGCGACTTCTGGGCCCATCCTCTGCTTCAAGCTCCTCTCAGGTTCCCTCTCTCGGGTGTTGACACTCCGTCTCCTCGTGGAAGTGGAGGAGCCGGGTGTGGACGGTCCCACGAGTCAAGTAAACAGGGCAGAGGAAGACGTCTGTGGTGGAAGAGGCTGTAGTAGTGTTGTCAGGGAAAAGAGAGAGCGGCTCTCTTTGTATGGGACGGGGGTCAGGGAAAGAAGATTTTCTGTTAAAGTGTGAGTAGGAGTTTGACAAACTGGAAGGATGGTGGCAAAGAGGGCTTTCTAAAGAGCGGTGGCAGCAAGTGTGAATGCTGGGGTTCCTGGAAAGAGACCGCAGTTGTGACAGCATCTCGAGTGAGTGGACCTGCGTCGCCCCACCACACGCACCTCTGACTTTCATTCTGATCTCTCCTTGCAGGGCCTCCAGACGGTCATCCAAAGGGATTTCTTTCCTGATGTGGAGAAGCTCCAGGCACAGAAGGAGTACCTGGAAGCCGAGGAGAATGGAGACTTGGAACGGATGCGCCAGATTGCCATCAAGTTTGGCTCTGCCTTGGGCAAGATGTCCCGGGAGCCCCCGCCACCCTGTATGAGGACCCTGTGGGTGGCGGAGAGGGGAACTCTAATTCTTATCCCCCTCTCTTCCCCTAGATGTGACTCCAGCCACATTTGAAACCCCTGAGGTGCATGCAGGCACTGGAGTGGTGGGCAACAAGCCCAGGCCCCGCGGCCGAGGCCTGGAGGATGGTGAGTGAGGGTGCCCTCTTTAAGTCACATGGGGTGCTGTGTTCCTCCTCCCGCAACCCCTAAGCAGGAGAGGCTGGAGAGGAGGAGGAGAAGGAGCCGCTGCCCAGCCTAGATGTCTTCCTGAGCCGCTACACGAGTGAGGACAATGCCTCCTTCCAGGAGATCATGGAGGTGGCCAAGGAGAGAAGCCGGGCACGCCACGCTTGGCTCTACCAGGCTGAGGAAGAGTTTGAGAAGGTGTCTCTGGGGTCTGGGGTGTCACATAGGCGTCTGACCATCACTTTTCCCCATGTGATTGCAGAGGCAGAAAGATAATCTCGAACTCCCGTCAGCAGAGCACCAGGCCATCGAGAGCAGCCAGGCCAGTGTGGAGACCTGGAAGTACAAGGCCAAGAATTCCCTCATGTACTATCCAGAGGGTAAGTGGCGGGCCTCGCAGCCAAATGGGGAGACACCTGCTGCTACCTTTGCTTCGTCTGCCAGGTGTCCCTGACGAGGAGCAGCTGTTTAAGAAGCCCCGGCAGGTGGTACATAAGAACACGCGCTTCCTTAGGGACCCCTTCAGCCAAGCCCTGAGCAGGTGCCAGCTCCAGCAGGCAGCCGCCCTCAATGCCCAGGTGAGCAGGCGGGTCAGCAGGGCCGCATGGGCCCCCCTGATGCCAGCCTCTCTGCTTGTTCCAGCACAAACAGGGCAAGGTGGGCCCCGATGGCAAGGAGCTGATCCCCCAGGAGTCCCCTCGAGTGGGTGGATTTGGATTTGTTGCCACTCCTTCCCCTGCCCCTGGTGAGAAAAGTGCCCACTGGCAAGTGGGTCTAGCCTGAGGTGGTTTTGGGCTCTTTGTCTGCAGGTGTGAACGAGTCCCCGATGATGACCTGGGGGGAGGTTGAGAACACACCCTTGAGAGTTGAAGGGTCGGAAACGCCCTACGTGGACAGGACACCCGGCCCAGCTTTTAAGGTGGGTTGTGGTGATGGGGGAACTGTGTGCGAGCGCAGCTACCCACACACCTGCTACCTTGTAGATCCTGGAGCCAGGCCGCAGGGAGCGGCTGGGTCTGAAGATGGCCAACGAGGCCGCTGCCAAGAACCGGGCCAAGAAGCAGGAAGCCTTGCGGAGAGTGACGGAGAATCTGGCCAGGTGAGGGGCCGCCTGGCTGGTGGGGAAGTGCGCCCTGCCTCTCTCACCCATTCCTCCACCCCAGCCTCACCCCCAAAGGCCTGAGCCCAGCCATGTCGCCAGCCCTACAGCGCCTTGTGAGCAGGACGGCCAGCAAGTACACAGACCGGGCCCTGCGGGCCAGCTACACACCATCCCCAGCACGCTCCACCCACCTCAAGACCCCGGCCAGTGGGCTGCAGACCCCCACAAGCACACCGGCGCCTGGCTCTGCCACACGCACCCCTCTCACACAGGACCCGGCCTCCATCACGGACAACCTGCTGCAGCTCCCTGCCCGGCGCAAAGCTTCGGACTTCTTTTAGAGCCAGGCCTGGGCTGGGCTCATAGACGCTTCACAGAGCCTGCAGGGCAGCTGTACACCCAGCAGAGGACTCCAGCCTTCTCGGGGCCCAGGCCTGGGCCAGAAGCTGTTGACCATACCAGGAGTCACTGGAGAAAGGGGCTGTGCTGGGGCCAGACTGGCACAAGGCACTCGTGCCCACACCACACCCCAGGGCCTTGCCAAGCTGTTTGCTGTTTAATTGGCCCCTTGAACTGTCATTAAAGAACACCTAGGTACAGTCTGGGGGGTTGCCTCTCCATCTTGCTCCCCACACGAGCCCTAGCCTTGCCCTGGGGCCTGCATCACGTCTCAGGACTGCGGGGCTTGAAGCGAGGGGCCCCCCAGGTGAGGAAGCTGCAGGTGGGGCGGCTGTGGGAGCACCGGGTGACTGGCGTTGCTTTCTGCGGCACTCGGAACCTGTGTTCTGAGTTGAGCTCACATCCTGCAGTGCTTTCTGCTTCTCTGGGGGGATATGAAGGAGAAACGGAGCCCTTGGAAGTTGTACCCTTAGGTTCCCCTGCGGTTCTGGGCCCAGGTCTGCAGCCTCCACTCTGGGCTTGCCGGCTGTGAGGTGCGCTGGTTATAGGACTGTGTGGGGGCTGCATATCAGGTGATCTCAGCTATCACCTTCTCCCAGCACCTGGCTTCCAGCTCATGGGGTGGGACTATCCCACTCACCCCTCTGCTATAGGCACTGCCCATCTTATGCTGCTGGCCCTGGCCTCACCTGGTCACTTCCACCAACAGGAGCTCCCAGATAACAGTGGGTTGCTGGACAGATCAGGCTGGGACTCTTAAGGGGTGGGGGACGTGGGGCCTTCAGTGCTTTATCCCCTAGGAAAGGGTGCACGTTATCCCAAGGGAGCCCCCAGGAAGTGGGGAGGGAGGGGGGAGGAGCATGTCTAGGTGCTGACCACCTGGAGCACTTGGCCAGCAAGTGGGCCGCATGCTTTGGGAGCAATGGGTGACCCAGCAGGAAGCACAAAAGACCGGCCAGTGTGCCATCATCAAGGGCTGCTGAGCAGCTTGAAGAGCCACTGGGTGGGGAGGGCACACGGGGAGGTCTCAGCTGGGGCTGCCCCTGGAGGACAGGGCAGGGAACTTGAGGGCTGAGGACAGAAATCTCACATGACTCCAGGAAATAGAGGAAGAGGAGGATGCTGAGCGAGGGATTGTGAGGGAGTGGGGGTAGGTCAGAGGGGGCTGAACTGCAGGAAGCCAGGGGGAGTCGTGGACCACTGGAGCTGGCCAGCCCCAGGGCATTGGGGACAAGGCCAGGTCAGAGGGAGACAGTGTGGGCCTGGTGGGTGGACCCTGGCAGAGGCCCTCTTGTCCCCCACAAGGCCAGGCCACACTGTGATTCTGCCTGTACCTGAGCATCTGTCCTGTGCTCCTAGGCCGGAGACCACTGTGTGTCAGGTGGGGCGGTTGGCTGAGTCCCAGAGAAAAACACTCCTCACTGGGCACTCTTGATGCTTGCACACACCCTGTGGTTTATTTGGTGGTCAGTAAGGAACGTCTTTGCTGCTAAGTGGAAGAAAGCTAATGGAACGTAATCAAAATAGTGGTTTAATTGACGAATTTTACTTGCACCTGTGCCTTCTTCAGATCCTACCTGCCTACTTAGTTTACGTGAAGGCCGACTGCACCATGCCCCCCAACCCCGACCCCCACCACACACAACGGGGCCATTGTCATGCTAGGTGCTTGCTTTCCCCACCTCAGCTCCGGAGATGTGATGGTCTTTGGCCCTGGAGGTCTCGGCCAGCCTGTCCTCCATCCTGTTCTCGTTCTCGGGCACCACCAGCAGCCGGTGCTGGGTTTTGGCTCCAAGCTTGTGGTCGGGCCGGTGGTCGGGCCTCAAGCCTGTCTTGGTGTCCAGTTTGCACTCAGCGCGGTACTTGCCCTCCCCCTCCCTCTTGAAGGAGGCAGAAGACGTGGCTTTGGGCTTGGGGGGCTGCAGCCACGAGTGGCTGAGGATCTCATCGATGTGGAGCCGCTGGCTGACGTCGGGCTGCAGCATGCGGTAGATGAGGTCCTTGCACTCGCAGGTCAGGTTCTTGGAGCGCGGGAAGTCCACACGGTGCTCCTTCTGGATACGCAGCATCTTCCTGATGTCGGAGTCGTCATAGGGCATGGAGCCGCAGACCATGATGTACAGGATCACGCCCAGGCTCCAGATGTCATACACCTTGGGCTGGTAGGGGATGCTCTGCAGCACCTCGGGGGCTGCATATGCTGCCGACCCGCAGAAGGTCTTGCTGAGGATGATGCGCCCATTGCTGTCCCGCAGGCAGCGCTTGGAGAAGCCAAAGTCAGACAGCTTGATGTTGAAGTCCTTGTCGAGGAGAAGGTTCTCGCACTTGAGGTCCCGGTGGACGATGTCCAGGTCGTGGCAGTACTTGACGGCGGAGGAGAGCTGTCGGAACATCTTGCGTGCCACGTCCTCATGCAGGGCTCCCTGGCACTTGATGAACTCGAGGAGGTCGCCCTGGACGCCAAGCTCCATGATGATGTAGATCCGTCCGTCAGAGGTCTCAAAGATCTCGTAAGTCTTGATGATGGAGCCGTGGTTGACAGTTGCCAGGATGTCCATCTCCCGAGGAAGGAATCTCTCCACAAAGTCAGTAGGTGTTTTCTTGCGGTCGATGATCTTGACAGCCACATTGAACTTGAGGCGCTCAGAGTAGGCAGATTTGACTTTTGCGTAGGAACCCTTGCCAAGATTGATGCCTACGATGTAACCCTTCTTCCTTAGGACTGTGGCATCGTCCATGGTGCCAGGAGCGACTGGCGCCGCTGCCGTCTACATCCCCCCGTCATGTGGGCCAGCAGGCATTGTCCTCATTTACACTACCGGAGGCGTCTGGCTGGGCTGCCCTGGGCTGGGCTTCGACTCAGGGGTGGAACACTCAGCATTGTCTCCGGGTGACTTCAGCCAATGAACTCATAAAGCCAAGGAGTGGGGGCGGGGACTGGGCTGAGGGAGAACAGGGTCTCTGGAACCGTGGAAGCCAGGCTGGTCTGGCAGGAGCACCCACTCCCCGCCCGCTGGAAGGAAGCCTGTCCCCAGGACAGGACTCTGGTGGCCCTGCTGCTGCTGCATTGGTTTCCCTGTCACAAGTCAAGCTGGAGGGGAGGCGGCCCACGTCCAGCCTGTTTGCATCACCTGGCTGTGGGGACTGACCCTGCATTGGTCTTTGTCCCACTAGGGTGGGTTTCCTGCAGCTTCTTTGGCTATGAAGAAAAGCACCCCCAGGGCTGTGTCCTTGGTGTGGTAGGACAGTTGTCCCTGACAGTCACCCAGACAGGCCTGCATAGCACCCCAGTTACACAGACAGATTTCCACAGCACTGCCTTACCATTGAGCACATAGTTAAATCTAGGGAAATCAGTGCCCAGACATCAAAGCTAGAAATGAAACATGGTCAGCAGGAGCCTTGCATGGGCTTCTCTTTTGCTGGAGCAAGCCAAAATAATAGGAACGGTTTTACATTCCTAGTGCCAGGACCCATCTCGGGTCGACAAAATCTGAAGACAAGTTAAGGGAACAGGCAGCTGTTTGAATAGATCAATTGGATAGTCTAAGGCAGCTCTCTGGACCAAGCTGTAAAGGAGATACAATCGAAATAATCACTCCGGTACCACAGTAGACAGGCCTTGAAGGCACTGGGCCCCTTTTAATCGGACTTAGCAAGCATTTTTTTTGCCTCTGACCTTCTCCTTGGAACAAAATTAGTTACCAGTAGACTTAGGTGATTGCTGTACTGCATGTAGGCACATAACCCCAACCTATATAAACAGTAAGAAAATTGTAGCACTTTGAGTTGGTCTGCTGGAATTATCTCCAGCCTTCTCCCTGTATCCAGTTACAGTGATAAACTCCCTTCTTTCCTAGTTTGTCTGCTTCTCGTTATTGGGCCTCAAGA